CAGGAGGGCGACACTTATGTTTTTACCTAGGAAATAAATACAGAGTTGTTTTGAGACAAAGGTCAAAGACAGCTCCTCTGTTATCTATCAACTCATCCAGATGGGGTCTTTGCTATCTGTGTGATGAGATCTTCAAGTGCTGGGTGACCATTCTGCCCTGGATTTCTTGGGCTCACTTAGTGGACAGATAAACACTTTTTTTTTCCACCTAAGAGACAGAGTCTCACTATGTTGCCCAGACTGGAGTGCAGTGGCTGTTCATAAGTGCAATCATAGCACACTACAGCCTCGAACTCCTGGGCTCAAGCAGTCTTCTCACTTCAGCCTCCTGAGTAGCTGGAACCACAGGCATGCTGCACTACCACCCCTAGCTAATTTTTGTTTTTCATGATAATGTGAGGCATTGATGATGCTAAGTCAAATTCTAGAAGGAGAAGGGGTCTCACCCACGTTGGGTGGATGTACTCATCACCTGGAGAGATGGCTCAGCTTGGGAAATCATCAGGGGGAGAAGACAGCTGGTGATTACCAAAGGTGCTGATTCAACAATCTCGGGCTCCCTCAAGCTCGTTTTCTGTGGCTGACCTTATGAAGTTTTCACATTTTTAGTTTTTCCCTTGAGAATTATTCTACTTCCCCTTTCTGTTCATTTCCTTTTTTTTTTTTTGAGGTGGAGTCTCGCTCTGTCACCCAGGCTGGAGTGTAGTGGCGAAATCTTGGCTCACTACAACTTCCACCTCCCAGGTTCAAGCGATTCTCCTGCCTCAGCCTCCCAAATAGTGTAGCTGGTATTATAGGCATGTGCCACCATGCCCAGCTAATTTTTGTATTTTTAGTAGAGATAGGATTTCACCATCTTGGCTAGGCTGGTCTCGAACTCCTGAGCTCAGGGGATCCAACCGCCTCAGCCTCCCAAAGTGCTGGGATTACAGGCATGAGCCACGGCACCCAGCCATTTTTCTTATTGATTTCTAGAATGTTCTCTGCTTGTCCGTAGATGACTCCATCTTCTTCTCTTAAGCAGCCATATGGGATACCTATTTAGTCAGAGCCACTTTCTAATTTTTCTTATGTGTAAAAATTTTAGAAAAATATCATTTATTGATTTTTAATTACAAAAGCTGTAATAGAAGTATATAAGTTAAAAATGGAAATCTCTCACCCAACCTCTTTCTCCAGAGGTAATTACTGTTAATAGCTTGGTGTATAGTCTTTCATTTTTATATACTTACTGACTTTTTTTATACAGATGATATCACACTAGGCGTGCTCTTCTGGAATTTGCTTTTCTTCATGTAACAATATATCTTGGGGCCGTTTTCATATGATTACATATCGACTTGCCTTGTTCTTTGTCATGGTGGAATACATTCCATTGTTTTTAAAGCATCATGATGTATTTTGTTGATTCTTTACTGATAATTATTTAAGGTGCTTTTTATCTGAGGAGGAGAAGAACTTTAAGAGATTTTTGAGGATGTCATTTAAGAAAATTCCTTATCTATGTTTTTCATGACGATGACAAACATTTGCAAAGTACTCCTCATATATAACCTCACTTCACACTCCTAACAACCCTGTAATGACGTTACCATTATCCATAAATAACAGAGAAACAGATGAGACCAGGGAGCCCCAAGGCAGGGATCACATGTGCCTTTGCTGTTATAATGGTAGCTAGGTACCCCTTTTCCCCTTCCACATGACATAGGAAAACATATCCTTTTTGTCCTTGGTGACAAAAGGTCACCAAGAGTTAGTTACAACTACCTAATGGGAGACTTCATTTCTTTCATCTCTTGTGGTTGTTCTAAATAGTTTATTGGCCCATGATAGATATCAACTTCCTTACTCTAGGCAATGCTATATTTCTATCTCCAATAAATTCTTTGTAGGTCATCTTATTCTGCCACCATTTTTGAATTTATAAATTCATGAGAAAAAAAGTTGCCTAAGGGCAAAAGAGGATTTATTTAATAAAAATCTTTGACCCAGCAATAATCAGTATCCATCCTGCTGATTCATGCAGCATTGAAATAGTATGCCTTTTACTGCCTCCAAGAACATATTTTTGGTTGTTGATATTTTAAAATAAATATGACATCAGATTCAGTCCATCAACATATATTGAGGTTTTATTGTATAGAAAGCACTTTAAATATATCATTTATGATCCTTGAAGATACATAGATGAGAAAACTGAGTCTCTGAGAGCTTAAGTGCCCAAAATTGAGTGAGAAGGTGAACAAAAATTCTCACCCACATCAAACACTCTTAAATACACAACTTGGCTATGCAGGCAAGTTACCAATGTATCAAAGCAACTTGTGAGTCATTGACAAGCAGAATCATTGCTGAAGTCCCTTCTAGTTCTAAAACTGTGCAAATATTTAGGAGCAGTTTTGTTGGTTTGGACATGATGGCTTCTCACTTTACCCCAAACTCAGATTCTGGTATCATGACATCTCATAGAACTAGGAACCATTTTGCACACAAAAAGAGATCACAGTCTTTTTTCCTCTGGTTGTTTATTCAAAATAAACTAGCCAACATAAGCAAGGTAAGACTTTAATTTTGATTTTCAGAGAAAAAGACAACAACTCTTTGATAATCCCCAGTATCACAACCTTCAAAAATAGCGGAGGAGAGTGGGGTAGAAATGAGGTAGAGAAAAGAGTAAAAGAAGTGGGATTCGCTCTTGATGTTAAGTCAGTACATCTCACATTACCTCCTGAAGAAGAACTAGAGAAAGTGTCATCTTTGTTGTATAAAAAGAAATATGGCATAATGATCCAGCAATCCCACTACACTTTGGGTGTATATCCAAAGGAAGCAAAATCAGTATTTTGAAGAGACAATTGCATACTCATGTTTATTGTAACATTATTCACAATAGCCAAGACATAGAATCAACCTGTATGCCCATCAGTGGATGAATGGATGAAGAAAATGTAGTATATATGTACAGTGGAATACTATTCAGCCATAAAAAGGATGAAATCCTGTTCTGTGTGACAATATGGGTGAACCTGGAGGACATTATGTTAAGTGAAATAAGCCAGGCACAGAAAGACAAATACTGCGTGATCTCACTCATATGTGGGAGCTAAAAAAGTTGAGATCATGGAAGTTGAGCATAGAGTAATGATTACTAGAGACTGGGGAAAATAGAAGGAAGCAGGAGATGAGGAAAGTTGATTAACAGGTACAATGTTACAGTTAGATAGAAGGAATAAGTTCTGGCACTCCATTGTACAGTACCATGACTATATCTAACAATAATGCATTGTATATTTCAAATAGCTAGAAGAGAGAATTTTGAATGTCCTCATAACAAAGAAATAATAAATGTTTAAGGTGATGGATATGCCAATTACTATGCTTTGATCACACAATGTATACATGTATCAGAATATCACATTGTATCCCATAAATATGTATAATTATTATGTGTCAGCAAAAAATAAATAAGGCATAAAGTTTATTCAGTTAATATTTATGGAATCCCTACTACATGTCAGGCACTGTGCTAAATCCTGGGGATAAAATGATGAATTTGCTTACAGTCTTTCTCTGAAGGAACTCACAGTCTAATAGTAGAGAGATACAAGATTAAAGACTGTAATATGGTATTGCAGTGATGGAAATGTGAACAGGATATTCAGGAGCTCAGAGGAGGAGCAGGTCAAGCTGGCTTCTTTAAGGAAGGTGATACTTAAAGTGAGCCTTTAGCAATGAATAAAGTTAGCCAGCTTAAGAGAAGTGGGATAGAAAGAACATTCCAGGTAAGAGCAGAAACACAGAGGTCATGGTAGTTAAAGCACAGAGTTTGAAGAAAGGAGAGAAGAGAGACGAATGTTGGGAACAAGCCCCCCAAAATCTGGCCGTAAACTGGCCCCAAAACTGGCCATAAACAAAATCTCTGCAGCACTGTGACATGTTCATCATGGCCATAACGCCCATGCTGGAAGGTGGTGGGCTTTCCAGAATGAGGGCAGGGAACATCTGGCCCGCCCAGGGCAGAAAACCGCTTAAAGGCATTCTTAGGCCACAAACAATAGCATGAGTGATCTGTGCCTTAAGGACATGCTCCTGCTGCAGTTAACTAGCCCAACTTATTCCTTTAATTCGGCCCATCCCTTCGTTTCCCATAAGGGATACTTTTAGTTAATCGAATATATACAGAAACAATGCTAATGACTGGCTTGCTGGTAATAAATACGTGGGTAAATCTCTGTTCAGGGCTCTCAGCTCTGAAGGCTGTGAGACACCTGATTTCCCACTTCGCACCTCTATATTTCTGTGTGTGTGTCTTTAATTCCTCTAGCACCGCTGGGTTAGGGTCTCCCTGACTGAGCTGGTCTCGGCAGACGAGGCTTTTGGGGAAGATTTGTTGTTGTTGTTGTTGTTTTAGGCAGAGTCTTGCTCTGTCGCCCAGGCTGGAGTGCAGTGGTTACACATCTTGGCTCACTGCAACCTCTGCCTCCCAGGTTCAAGCCATTCTCCTGCCTCAGCCTCCCAAGTAGCTGGGATTACAAGTGTGCACCACCACACCCAGCTAATTCTTTTGTATTTTTAGGAGAGATGAGGTTTCACCATGTTGGCCAGGCTGGTCTCAAGTGATCAGCCCACCTTGGCCTCCCAAAGTGCTGGGATTACAGACATGAGCCACTGCACATGGCCTGGAAGATGGGTTCTGTTTGGAGTCTGAGACACCCCAATCAAAGTGTTTAGCAGGGAGCTGAATATGTGGGGCTGAAGTTTAGGGATCATCTGGGATGGAGACAGAGATCTAAGAGGTAGGAAGTGATAGCTGAAAATGTGAGAGTTAATTAAACCAGCCAGGGAGCATATACCACGTGAGATCAACAGATATTTGAGACTAGAATGCAAATAAAAATCAACATATAAGGGACAGACAGAGGAAAATGAGCTCAAGAAGCAGAGACAGTAAGTAGTCAGGAAGATGGGAGTAAACATAAGAGTTTAGTATCACAGAAGCTCAAGGTGTAGAATTGAAATAAAGGTGTGGCCTGGCCAGGCGCAGTGGCTCACGCCTGTAATCCCAGCACTTTGGGAGGCCGAGGCAAGCGGATCACAAGGTCAGGAGATAGAGACCATCCTGGCTAACACAGCGAAACCCCGTCTCTACTAAAAATGCAAAAACAAAATTAACCGGGAGGCTGAGGGGGTGAGAATGGCGTGAACCCAGGAGGCGGAGCTCGCAGGGAGCCAAGATTGTGCCACTGCACTACTCCAGCCTGGGTGACAGAGAAAGACTCTGTCTCAAAAAAGAAAGAAAGAAAGAAAGAAAGGTGTGGCCTATGGAGACAGATGGCCTTGCTGTTCTGGCAAGGTAAGGACTGAAAAGATGAAGACATTAGAGGCATCAGGAAAGGCTTTGATCAATAGTGAGGATGAAAAAGGTGATTTTGAGAGGAAGTAAAGAGAAAACTGTAGTCTACCCTTGAGATAAATCTGGATGAGAAGACAAGAGAGGTTGGGTGACAGTTAGAGGAATATAGGAGGTCAAGGGAGGAGGAGGTGGCGGATGAATTGCTTTGAGAATGCAAAATAAGAGATTTCAGTATGTTTCTAGACTGAAAGGAAAAGGCAGTGGAAAGGTTGAAAACGGGAGACCTAGGGAATGACAAATGGAGGGAACTCTCAGGGGAGGAACATCTTGTGCACTTAGACTGGAGAGGTGGAGAGGATACTCTCACATGATTCATAGACAATTTGGCCCACCCGATTTAATACTCTGCCTGCATCTCCTATTACAGATTCTCTCTTCATTTTGTCAGCAAACAGCTCACTGTCCTCTGGATCTGCTGCGTCCTGCAGGAGCATTGCGCTTAAACTATGGGAAGCGGCACCTCCACCCAACATCATTTTGCTTTCCAGAATGCAGAGAGAGGTACGTGTTTCCCACTTTCCAAACCAGCTGTGCTCACAGGCTTGCTTCTCCATCGGTGTCATAGCCTTCAAGGCAGCAGCCCTGATCCAGAGATGGTACCGGCGCTACGTGGCCCGCCTGGAGATGAGGCGGCGTTGCACCTGGAGCATCTTCCAGTCTATAGAATATGCTGGGCAGCAAGACCAAGTCAAGGTACAATGAGATGTGGGACGGAGCCGCCTCCTCTAAAGCCACGTCTCCTTGGGTTCTTCTGCAGCTCCATGACTTCTTCAGCTATCTCATGGATCACTTCATCCCCAGCAGCCACAACGACAGTGAGTATGAACTGCCACATGTCATGTCCTCCATAAGCTGATCCACCTTTTCTATCTGGACTAGGGGACTTCCTGACCCGCATATTCACTGAGGACAGATTCGCCCAGGACTCCGAGATGAAGAAATGCAGTGACTATGAATCCATAGAGGTACCCGACAGTTACACGGGGCCACGCCTCTCCTTCCCACTCCTGCCTGACCATGCAACTGCCCTGGTAGAAGCATTCAGACTGAAACAAGTAAGCTCACCTGGGGAACCTGGGTCACTACCTTTTCTTCCTTCCCTCCTCTTCCTCCCAGTAGCAGCTCCATGCTCGCTACGTCTTGAACCTTTTGTATGAAACCAAGAAACATCTGGTACAGCTGCCAAACATCAACCGGGTCTCAACCTGTTACAGTGAGGAGATCACAGTGTGTGGTAAGAGCTGGTCAGAAACGGCTTTCCATGCTCAGAATTGATATTCTTTTTCTATCTTTGTTAGGAGACTTACATGGCCAATTGGATGACTTAATCTTTATATTTTATAAGGTATGAATGTTCAAATTAAGTTGCTTTCTTGCTTCATTCTTTCACTGGTCTCCTTGTTGAAAAGAATGGCCTCCCGTCGCCAGAACGGTCATATGTGTTCAACGGTGACTTTGTGGATCGAGGCAAGGATTCAGTAGAGATCCTGATGATTCTTTTTGCCTTCATGCTGGTTTACCCCAAAGAGTTCCATCTTAACAGAGGAAACCATGAGGACCATATGGTGAACTTACGGTACAAGTCAAAACATGCTTGAGTATTTGATGACTCTAATATCTATTTGTGCTTCTAAATCTAGATATGGCTTCACCAAGGAAGTGATGAATAAATACAAGGTGCGCTGCCTTTAAAGACAAAAGTTTCTCTCTGATAACATTTTGTTTATATCATTTTTTCCAGGTACACGGGAAGGAAATACTAAGAACCCTGCAAGATGTTTTCTGTTGGCTTCCACTGGCCACTCTGATAGATGAGAAAGTTCTAATTCTTCATGGTGGGGTGTCAGACATAACTGATCTGGAGCTTTTGGACAAAATAGAGAGGAGCAAGGTAGTGGTTAATGAAATAATACAAATTTCACCCAGCATCTGTATCTCTTTCTGGACGTGTTTAGATAGTTTCCACCATGAGGTGCAAAACGAGACAGAAGAGTGAGAAGCAGATGGAGGAGAAGAGAAGAGCCAACCAGAAGAGCTCTGCACAGGGACCCATCCCATGGTTTCTCCCCGAAAGCCGCTCTCTTCCCTCTTCGCCCCTTCGGCTTGGCTCCTACAAGGCCCAGAAAACCAGCAGGTCCTCCAGCATCCCCTGCAGCGGTTCCCTGGACGGGCGGGAGCTCTCCCGGCAGGTGCGGAGCTCCGTGGAACTGGAGCTAGAGCGGTGCCGGCAGCAAGCAGGCCTCCTGGTGACCGGAGAGAAAGAGGAGCCCTCCCGCTCAGCCTCAGAAGCAGACTCTGAAGCCGGAGAGCTGCGGAAGCCCACTCAGGAGGAGTGGAGGCAGGTGAGCGTGGCCAGGCGCTGCTTCCTAGCATGTTGGGAAGGAAATCATCTCTTGGTCTTCTCAGGTTGTAGATATCCTGTGGAGTGATCCCATGGCTCAAGAGGGCTGCAAGGCCAACACTATTCGAGGAGGAGGCTGTTATTTTGGGCCTGATGTGACACAACAGTTGCTACAAAAATACAACATGCAATTCCTGATCCGTTCACATGAATGCAAACCTGAAGGCTATGAATTCTGTCACAACCGCAAGGTGGGTGCTCCCTCTGCAGCAGTACAGGCTTGTGAACACCTGTCTCTCTTCTGTTTTGATGTAGGTATTAACAATCTTTTCTGCCTCCAACTACTATGAAGTTGGCAGCAACAGAGGGGCCTATGTCAAACTGGGGCCAGCCCTGACCCCACATATTGTGCAGTATCAAGCTAACAAGGTGACCCACACACTCACCATGAGGCAAAGGCAAGACTTTTCAATGAGTGATTTTCAGAAAAGTTAAAATGTCGCTTTTCATCTCCTGTCCCAGGATTAGCAGAGTGGAGGAGTCGGCTCTGAGAGCTCTGAGGGAGAAGCTGTTTGCTCATTCTTCAGATCTTCTCAGTGAATTTAAGAAGCATGATGCAGATAAAGTCGGTAAGAATGATCAAGTTAAAGATTCACAGAGGTGACAAGGCAACAGGTTAGCTCTCACCTGTAGGTTTAATCACCTTGAGTGACTGGGCAGCAGCGGTGGAGTCTGTGTTGCACCTAGGACTGCCATGGCGGATGCTGAGGCCACAGCTGGTGAACAGCTCAGCAGACAACATGCTGGAGTACAAGTCTTGGCTGAAGAACTTGGCCAAGGAACAACTGAGTCGCGAGGTAACGGTGTGGTAATGGTGGATGAGAGCACAGACAAAGAAGGAAAATGAATTTTTTCTTGCAGAACATACAATCAAGTTTGCTGGAAACATTGTATCGAAACCGATCCAACCTAGAGACCATTTTTAGGATCATAGACAGTGATCATTCAGGTAAAGGCACTCATTATTCTATCACTTTTGAAACTCACTGAAGTGATTTCCTCCCTCTGATAAGGGTTCATCTCACTGGACGAGTTCAGGCAGACCTGGAAGCTGTTCAGCTCTCACATGAATATCGACATTACAGATGACTGCATCTGTGACCTTGCTCGGAGCATTGATTTCAACAAAGATGGCCACATTGATATCAATGAGTTCCTGGAGGCCTTCCGCCTTGTGGAGAAATCCTGCCCAGAGGGCGATGCCTCAGAATGCCCACAAGCTACAAATGCTAAAGACAGTGGCTGCAGCAGTCCAGGTGCACACTAAGAACAGCCTGGTCTTCATCACCCAAAGTGCCTCATAGGCAATGCTCAGCTTCTCACTAGACTATCTCCCTTATTCTCCATGTGAAACTTTATGCTGAAAATTTACCTATCCATATGCATCAGAATCACCTGTGTATTTCAGTGTGGAGGGGTGGGTTGGGGTGTTGTGTATGTATGTGTTTTAAGTATATGAGTGCCCCAACCCCACCTCACAATCTTCACAAAGTAGAACTTAGGTATAGTGTTTTCAAATTCTAAAGTCCACTTCAGTTAAGAACCACTGACAATGTAACTCTCTCATTGTTTTCATTTTATACGTTTTTT